TGAATAGCATTTACCGTGGAGTCTGGGATGTGGGAGTCATTCAAGAGAATGGGGCTGCTCTTGTGCTTTAACCAACACCTGCCCGCCACCCCCTGCACCCATATGCTAGATAATTGATGTGCGTTCTCAAGTCTTCATAGCACATTTAGGAGATATAGGTGGAATTTTGTTAGTTTTTGCTTCATATGCTTTGAGGCTCTGTTGTTAGGTGAATATATATTTATGATATCATTCTTTTTTCTTTCTTTCTTTTTTTGAGACAGGGTCTCACTCTGTCCCCCAGGCCAGAGTGCAGTGGTGCAGTCTCAGCTGACTGCAGCCTCCGCCTCCCAGGCTCAAGCAATTCTCATACCTCAGCCTCCTGAGTAGATGTGACTAGAGGCATGTGCCACCATGCTCAGCTAGTTTTTTGTATTTTTAGTAGAGATGAGGTTTCGTCATGTTGTCCAGGCTGGTCTTGAACTCCTGAGCTCAGGCAGTCCGCCCGCCTCAGCCTCCCAAAGTGCTGGGATTACAGGCGTGAGCCACCATGCCTGGCCTATAATATAATTCTATCCTGCTTTCTTGTATGCAGCCCAGGGCTTAATGGGTTGACCTTCTATGCTGCTGACAAAGGAAGGCTACCTGTGCTTTTTCTTTTTTTTTTTTTTTTTGAGACAAAGTCTCACTCTGTCGCCCAGGCTGGAGTGCAGTGGTGCAATCTCGGCTCACTGCAACCTCTGCCTCCCGGGTTCAAGAGATTCTTGTGCCTCAGCCTCCTGAGTAGCTAGGATTTTAGGTGCCCACCACCATGCCCAGCTACTTTTTGTATTTTTTTTTTAGTAGAGACGGGGTTTCACCATGTTGGCCAGGCTGGTCTCAAACTCCTGACCTCAGGTGATCCACCCACCTCGGCTTCCCAAAGTGCTGGGATTACAGGCGTGAGCCACCGCACCCGGCCACCTGCGCTTTATCAGCTTATTGAGGTGTGCGGCAGGAGTCCTGGTTGCCTGGTGAGTCATCCTGCAGGTGGAATGGTTGAGTCGCCGAGTCCCCTGCCAGATTGTCCAGAGTTGTACAAGGGCACAGTGCTGCCTCTCAATGACAGGAAATAGGTATGATTTCCTCTCTCTTCTTTGTCCTTATTTCATCTCTGATTATTGTCTTCCCAGCATTTAACCACATTTGCAAGTTACGTTTTTCACTTATTTGTTGACCTGTTCATGATATTCATTAATCCTGTAGATTAAGATCTTCAGGGATTGTTATCAGTTTCACTTATTCTTTTATCATATGGTCCCAGGATACTGCCTGGCACATAGTAGATGTTCAGAAATATGGACTAAATGAGTATTATAATTGACACATCTCAGTCAAGAAGGAGTGGCAGTTATACTCAGTTGTAACTTTTTCTTGAAGATATGTATCTTCAAGTTACTTGTACTAATGGGTGGTTGCATATTTTGGCTCTTTTACTTTGTATTTTTTTAGAAACAGGGTCTTACTTTGTCACCCAGCTTGGAGTGTGGTGGCAGGATCACGGCTCACCACAGCTCACTCCTGGCTCACTCCTGGGCTCAAGTGATCCTCCTGCCTCAGCCTTCCCTGTAGCCAGGACAACAGGCATATGCCATCATGCCTGGCTAATTTTTAAATTTTTTTTGTAGATATAGGATCTCCCAATGTTGCCTAGACTGGTCTTGAACTCCTGGTCTCAAGCCATTCTCCTGTCTTGGCCAACCAATTGTGAAACTGTGTCTGGCCTGTTTAACTCTTAAGTGTAGATGTAATTTACTTCATGAAAGAGTCAGACTCAGTGGCTTATACCTGTAATCCTAGCCCTTTGTGGGAAGCTGAGGTGGGAGGATTGCTTCAGGCCCTGAGTTTGATACCAACGTGGGCAACATAGCAAGACCCCCCCCCCCCCGACCATCTCTAAAGAAAATAAAATGAAAAAATAAGCTGGGCATAGTGGTGAGCTCCTGTAGTCCCACTTCTCAGGAGGCTGAGGAGGGAGGATCAGTTGAACCCAGGAGTTTGAAGCTGCAGTTAGCTATGATTGTACCACTGTATTCCAGACTGGGCAACAGAGCCTGACCCTGTCTCTTAAAAAAATAAATAAATAAGAAAAACAAGAAAGGGCTTCTTTCCTTCTGAGTGTGTGAGCATCCCTCATTTGATGCAGAAGGTGAGGTGACACAGAAGTGGTCTCTGTCTCAGGGATTAGCAAATTTAGTAGGGAAATGCCTCCATAGCCCCCAATTTACATATGAATAGTTAAAAACTGACCGTTTCATAAAATAAGCCCTAACCAGGAATGCATTTTAAGGGAATACTCTTGTGATGAGTGGATTTCCAGAGCAAAGAAGAGACACAGTCTGAGTTACCAGTGCCAATTACTTGGTACCACTGCAAATCATTCCCCTTTGGCAACATTATTTTTAAAATTAACTTTTAGGAATTTCTTCTCCAAGCGTATTCTTGGTTCGGCATTCTAACAGTTCATTTACCTGATTGCATTTGATGGGTCTGTTGGGATTCTGGAATGTCAATTTTACTTTTTAGGAGATAGGTTGCCTGGGTCATGTCCAACATTCTTGTAGATTGAAGATATTTTCCTTAGCTTCTTGTTCTTTGCTTTCTGGACTCACATCCTTTAGTTGTTTTCGATTTGGGGCTACTATAAAAAATGTTTTTACTTATTCTCCAGATATTTTCTTCCAGCCATATGCCGGGCCCCTTTGTTTCAGGCACCCAGGATAGAGTGGTGAACAAATCCCTGCCTGCACAGAGCTGACATTCTAGAACCTGTGTAGGGGAGAGAAGATTCCTTTCCCTTACACATCAAAAAGTTCATGGCTGAGGCCCCCATAACAGATTAACAAGAGAAAAGCAAGCATATTTATTGAATATCAGTTTTACGTGTCACAGGAGTTTTCAGAAATGAAGACCCAAAGCAACGGGGAAAACTGTATTTTTATGGACAGTGGTGCCAAAGTATGATTGGAGGACAAAGGGGTATTATTGTCTACCGGTAATAAACTGTGGGGGTGGAGGGGAGCCAGCAAGGCTTGTTTTGTTCAATTTCTTCTTGGTGTCTCACAGAAATAAGGACGTTCCTTTCCTCTGGGCATGTGGAGGACCTCTCTAGAATGAGGGTGAGACTATGACCTACTTTCAGGGGAAGGTCAGTTAAGTTTTATAACCAGTTTCAGGGGGAGAAGGGATGAGAGAGGACCAGAGAGACCATCCTGCTTTTGATGTTCTCCCAAAGGCAAGGTGCTCCATTTTGAGGCCAGGAGTTTGGTACTAGCTTGGGCAACATAGCAAGAGCCCCCGTCTCTACACAAAATAAAATAAAAAAATAAGCTGGGCATGATGGTGAGCTCCTGTAGTCCCACTACTCAGGAGGCTGAGGAGGGAGGATCAGTTGAACCCAGGAGGTGTTCTCAACTCTGGCACATGCTTGTAGCTGAATTATTGATGATGCCTTTGATTTGTTTTCTTGGGATTCATTGTGCCCTAGTGTCTCCTGTATGTGCCGTCCCTCATGCCTTCAACTTTCTTTGCTCAAAATGAAACCAATTGATGATAAATGAAAGGATCAGTAGGCTTTAAAGCAGTTATTTACAACTGAGCATTTAGAGTTCCCACGCTTAAAAAGTGGGAGCTGTTCCCATGGCTGCTGAGAGTGCTGCGGAAGCTGGTTCTCTTTGTCCTTAAGTTGATCGATAGCAGGCATCAGCGGGGAAGATGCTTTGTACTTTGCTTGTTAAACAGAGGGCTGCTAAGCAGCTGTGGCAGTGTGACCCTGGTTGTGCTGCTGTGGGTGACATGAGTGTGCATGTGGACAGTGGTTATGGTGCTTCCCTACACACTGGGCACCCACCCTATGGACAGACACACTCCATGAAAATGTTTGGGAAGTATAAGAGCTCCAGGCCATGGGATGAAATGGGAAGGACCTAACTCTGATTTCTAGATTTGGAATTGAATCTGCATGTACTGTTCAGGTCATTGTTCTGGCACATATTTGACGGTTTGGTTGTCTTCAAGCTCAGGGGCTGCGAAAGTTGCCAGAATAGGAATGTTCTGGCCTGATGCAAGCAGGCACCCGGTGCCTGTGGATTCAGGACTGGTCACACTGCAGCTGGACATTATGAATTCAGATGTCCCTGATGAGACGGTGTCCTAGGACAGTGGCTAGGTGAGGTCTCAGGATCTCAGGTACAAGGTTAGAGGAGGCAACGTGGAGTCACAGTGGAGAGCCTGGTTGGTCCCATAGCCAGATAGCTACAGGTTCAGGTACCAGCTCTGCCCTCATCTATTTTTTGTGACCTTGGGAAAGTTAGATAACAATTTGAGCTCCTTTTTCTATCTTGAAAATAGGGATCTAATGTCTAACTTAGCTCCCTGGTGTTTTATTCTCCCCATCTCATCCACATCACACTTTTATTTTCAAGTCTTGTTTTCTTTCTGTCATTTATTCCCGAGATAAGTGTATGCTTGTTTTGTTGTTTATTTTCCCAGCTAGGATACAAGTTCTTTGCGAGTTAAGGATTTGATTGGTCTTGTTCACTGCTCTGTCTCAGCACCCAGCACCTACTAGGTGAAGTATTTATAGAATGAAAGGATGAGTTTGCTAGACACTCATGGCCATGATCTAGTGCTCCCAGGTCCGTATTTTTTGGCCAAAGCCAGAAAAAGACCATCTTCAAGTAGAAACATAGTTATACGCCTGTAAAAATTTGACACATTATAGATTCTGGCCACCATGCCCTTGGAACTTCACTTCTGAATCTGTGTTCAGACCAGGAATGTAGCACTGGTTCTCATGGCTTGCTTTGGAGGAAGTCTTTGGAAATTTTTGCTGATAGCCTTCTACCTAGGAGCATGAGTTCGGCTGTTTTCTCCTGCCCCTGCCCCTGCCCCTGCCCCTGTTCCCCTTTTTGGACAGTGCCCAAGACCTAGCAGACACACCTTGGGGCCCCTCTAGCCTGAAAGCCTTTGGTAATCCCTGCTTTTAAGGGCCTTTTGCCATGGCCTGATGAACATCAGACAGGATGCTGATGGTTTTATTCTTGTAGCTCCATAGCCGTCAGCCTGAATAGATGTTCTCAGGGCTTCATATAGGCATATACAATGTATGTTTTCTTTCATCGACAAAGGCACTGATGGTGCAAGTCCAAACAGTGCTGCTCAGTTGAGGATTTTCTTGTTCAATTTTCGGGAGCTCTTGACTGACTGCATTCTGCTTCACTGGAGAAGAAGATAGTTTGATGAGGCTGTGTACACTTCTTAAAAGTGAAAAAGCCTTTGCAGGTTTGTCCAGACAGTGGGGTGACCAGGAAGGAGAGTCAGAAGAGAAGGTAGGGGTCTGGATCCTGATTTTGAGTGTTCATTTGTCTCATTGTGGGTTTTCCTCTCTTCCAGCGTTGACAGAAGGCTACGTTGGGGCCCTGCACGAGAATAGACACGGCAGCGCAGTGCAGATCCGCAGGCGCAAGGCTTCAGGCGACCCGTACTGGGCCTACTCTGGTAAGTCCAGTTGTTCTAATGGAGATCACACAATGAGGATTGAAGTGTTGTCTTCTTTCAACAGGTGCCTATGGTCCTGAGCACTGGGTCACGTCTAGTGTCAGCTGTGGGGGCCGTCACCAGTCTCCTATTGACATTTTAGACCAGTATGCGCGTGTTGGGGAAGAATACCAGGAACTGCAACTCGATGGCTTCGACAATGAGTCTTCTAACAAAACCTGGATGAAAAACACAGGGAAAACAGGTAGACAATGGCTTCTTTATTTGTCCACAGAGTGTTTTCCTCTCTTCTCATTTGTTTCACACAGTCGCCATCCTTCTGAAAGACGACTATTTTGTCAGTGGAGCTGGTCTACCTGGCAGATTCAAAGCTGAGAAGGTGGAATTTCACTGGGGCCACAGCAATGGCTCAGCGGGCTCTGAACACAGCATCAATGGCAGGAGGTTTCCTGTTGAGGTGAGAGAAAGTCAAGATCTCAACGTGTAGCTTTCCTAATACATTTTTTTAATTGTTCTTACAGATGCAGATTTTCTTTTACAATCCAGATGACTTTGACAGCTTTCAAACCGCAATTTCTGAGAACAGAATAATCGGAGCCATGGCCATATTTTTTCAAGTAAGTTAACAGTGGCTGAAGTACTTCAAAGAGATTTAACCAATCATGTTTCCTTTACATTTAGGTCAGTCCGAGGGACAATTCTGCACTGGATCCTATTATCCACGGGTTGAAGGGTGTCGTACATCATGGTAAGTATGCCACATACACTTCCTTTTGCTGGTGTGCTTTTCTTTTCCCTTTTTCCCCAAACAGAGAAGGAGACCTTTCTGGATCCTTTCGTCCTCCGGGACCTCCTGCCTGCATCCCTGGGCAGCTATTATCGGTACACAGGTTCCTTGACCACACCACCGTGTAGCGAAATAGTGGAGTGGATAGTCTTCCGGAGACCCGTCCCCATCTCTTACCATCAGGTAGATATTCTTCCTCAAGTGGGGTTTCTGTGTTTCCCCCTCCCCTCTCTGGTCCTCTGTTCAGCTTGAGGCTTTTTATTCCATCTTCACCACGGAGCAGCAAGACCATGTCAAGTCGGTGGAGTATCTGAGAAATAACTTTCGACCACAGCAGCGTCTGCATGACAGGGTGGTGTCCAAGTCCGCCGTCCGTGACTCCTGGAACCACGACATGACAGACTTCTTAGAAAACCCACTGGGGACAGAAGCCTCTAAAGGTATATTTGGCTTAAGTGCCTTGCCCAGAGGAAGCTCCCTGAGCTGAGCCCTGTGTATCTTCAGTTTGCAGCTCTCCACCCATCCACATGAAGGTGCAGCCTCTGAACCAGACGGCACTGCAGGTGTCCTGGAGCCAGCCGGAGACTATCTACCACCCACCCATCATGAACTACATGATCTCCTACAGCTGGACCAAGAATGAGGACGAGAAGGAGAAGACGTTTACAAAGGACAGCGACAAAGACTTGGTATGAAGCCCCTCCTCTGATTCAGGGTACATTAACTCACTGCTTTTTCCTTCTTTACTTACAGAAAGCCACCATTAGCCATGTCTCACCCGATAGCCTTTACCTGTTCCGAGTCCAGGCCGTGTGTCGGAACGACATGCGCAGCGACTTTAGCCAGACGATGCTGTTTCAAGGTGAGGCTGGCTTCCCCTCCTGTGGCCGGGGTTATTGCTTAAATGTAATTTCTTTGTTTCTCAGCTAATACCACTCGAATATTCCAAGGGACCAGAATAGTGAAAACAGGAGTGGTAAGTAGAGAATGGGAAATTGCTTTGTCGTGCTTTTCCACCCTTGCCGGGTGACCCTTTCCAGCCCACAGCGTCTCCTGCCTCTTCAGCCGACATGGCCCCCATCAGCTCGGGGTCTTCTACCTGGACGTCCTCTGGCATCCCATTCTCATTTGTTTCCATGGCAACTGGGATGGGCCCCTCCTCCAGTGGCAGCCAGGCCACAGTGGCCTCGGTGGTCACCAGCACGCTGCTCGCCGGCCTGGGGTTCGGCGGTGGTGGCATCTCCTCTTTCCCCAGCACTGTGTGGCCCACGCGCCTCCCGACGGCCGCCTCAGCCAGCAAGCAGGCGGCTAGGCCAGTCCTAGCCACCACAGAGGCCTTGGCTTCTCCAGGGCCCGATGGTGATTCGTCACCAACCAAGGACGGCGAGGGCACCGAGGAAGGAGAGAAGGATGAGAAAAGCGAGAGTGAGGATGGGGAGCGGGAGCACGAGGAGGATGGAGAGAAGGACTCCGAAAAGAAGGAGAAGAGTGGGGTGACCCACGCTGCCGAGGAGCGGAATCAGACGGAGCCCAGCCCCACACCCTCGTCTCCTAACAGGACTGCCGAGGGAGGGCATCAGACTATACCTGGGCATGAGCAGGATCACACTGCCGTCCCCACAGACCAGACGGGCGGAAGGAGGGATGCCGGCCCAGGCCTGGACCCCGACATGGTCACCTCCACCCAAGTGCCCCCCACCGCCACAGAGGAGCAGTATGCAGGGAGTGATCCCAAGAGGCCCGAAATGCCATCTAAAAAGCCTATGTCCCGCGGGGACCGATTTTCTGAAGACAGCAGATTTATCACTGTTAATCCAGGTAAGTGGTGCAGGTCTTCTTCGAGGGTTCCTTGTCCTCTAACTGGGATGATTTCTCTTGGCAGCGGAAAAAAACACCTCTGGAATGATAAGCCGCCCTGCTCCAGGGAGGATGGAGTGGATCATCCCTCTGATTGTGGTATCAGCCTTGACCTTCGTGTGCCTCATCCTTCTCATTGCTGTGCTCGTTTACTGGAGGTAAGCCAGGCAGCACCTACAGCGTAGATTTGCACCTGTTCTCTTTTGTTTTTTGTCCATTTAGAGGGTGTAACAAAATAAAGTCCAAGGGCTTTCCCAGACGTTTCCGTGAAGTGCCTTCTTCTGGGGAGAGAGGAGAGAAGGGGAGCAGGTGAGGGGCGGTCAAGCTTAAGTGGGGGGCGTATTATTGACATGTTTTTCTCTTTTCTACACAGAAAATGTTTTCAGACTGCTCATTTCTATGTGGAAGACAGCAGTTCACCTCGAGTGGTCCCTAATGAAAGTATCCCTATTATTCCTATTCCGGGTAAGTAAGACACTGCTCTTATTTCCAATGGGTGTAACTTTGAATATTATTTTATTCCCCCCAGATGACATGGAAGCCATTCCTGTCAAACAGTTTGTCAAACACATCGGTGAGCTCTATTCTAATAACCAGCATGGGTTCTCTGAGGATTTTGAGGTATGTTTCAAGGCTGGAAGTTAACTTCCAGATGTGTCTATAATCTTGCTGTTTTCTTCACTAGGAAGTCCAGCGCTGTACTGCTGATATGAACATCACTGCAGAGCATTCCAATCATCCAGAAAACAAGCACAAAAACAGATACATCAACATTTTAGCATGTGAGTAATAAGCTTTAAACTACCTTCAACTGTTATTTCTGTTTTTTTTTCTTATCTTCTATAGATGATCACAGTAGGGTGAAGTTAAGACCTTTACCAGGAAAAGACTCTAAGCACAGCGACTACATTAATGCAAACTATGTTGATGTAAGTCAGAACTGTTATTATAAACCTGTTTCTTCATCTCACTTTGTGCTGTGTCATTTTGAAGGGTTACAACAAAGCAAAAGCCTACATTGCCACCCAAGGACCTTTGAAGTCTACATTTGAAGATTTCTGGAGGATGATTTGGGAACAAAACACTGGAATCATTGTGATGATTACGAACCTTGTGGAAAAAGGAAGAGTAAGAGCCTTTTGACTCACTATCTTAATAATAGTTATACTTTACAACTTTTTTCTTTCTGCAGCGAAAATGTGATCAGTATTGGCCAACAGAGAACAGTGAGGAATATGGAAACATTATTGTCACGCTGAAGAGCACAAAAATACATGCCTGCTACACTGTTCGTCGTTTTTCAATCAGAAATACAAAAGTGAAAAAGGTATGGAAGGAATTGGGTAGGCTGCCAGGGCACTTAAAGACATCTTTTTTCACTTTTCTCACAGGGTCAGAAGGGAAATCCCAAGGGTCGTCAGAATGAAAGGGTAGTGATCCAGTATCACTATACACAGTGGCCTGACATGGGAGTTCCCGAGTATGCCCTTCCAGTACTGACTTTCGTGAGGAGATCCTCAGCAGCTCGGATGCCAGAAACGGGCCCTGTGTTGGTGCACTGCAGGTAGGGTCTAGGATTCAACATGTGAAATAGATAAGTGCCAGTTGAGTGTCTTCATTTCTTACAGTGCTGGTGTGGGCAGAACAGGCACCTATATTGTAATAGACAGCATGCTGCAACAGATAAAAGACAAAAGCACAGTTAACGTCCTGGGATTCCTGAAGCATATCAGGACACAGCGTAACTACCTCGTCCAGACTGAGGTAAGGAGTAGCTGCCAGCGTCCTCACGACATCCTCAGTGACTACCATGTATTGTACCTCTTAGGAGCAGTACATTTTCATCCATGATGCCTTGTTGGAAGCCATTCTTGGAAAGGAGACTGAAGTATCTTCAAATCAGCTGCACAGCTATGTTAACAGCATCCTTATACCAGGAGTAGGAGGAAAGACACGACTGGAAAAGCAATTCAAGGTAGTGCTTTGAAAAAGTTTCTTTGGCATAAAGAATGAAGACTAAAATGTTTTTTCTTTTTCAGCTGGTCACACAGTGTAATGCAAAATATGTGGAATGTTTCAGTGCTCAGAAAGAGTGTAACAAAGAAAAGAACAGAAACTCTTCAGTTGTGCCATGTAAGACTTTAAAACAGTTTGTTAGTGATCTTAATGTGGTGTTTTTGTTTTTTCCATATGATAGCTGAGCGTGCTCGAGTGGGTCTTGCACCATTGCCTGGAATGAAAGGAACAGATTACATTAATGCTTCTTATATCATGGTGAGAGTCAACAGTTAATTATAAATAAAGTCTTCACTGATTTTTTTTGTCTTCCCAACTGAAGGGCTATTATAGGAGCAATGAATTTATTATAACTCAGCATCCTCTGCCACATACTACGAAAGATTTCTGGCGAATGATTTGGGATCATAACGCACAGATCATTGTCATGCTGCCAGACAACCAGAGCTTGGTAAGTAAAGCACATCTGCTATATATTAATGAGCAGAGGCTTTTTTTTTTTTTGGATTCCAAAGGCAGAAGATGAGTTTGTGTACTGGCCAAGTCGAGAAGAATCCATGAACTGTGAGGCCTTTACCGTCACCCTTATCAGCAAAGACAGACTGTGCCTCTCTAATGAAGAACAAATTATCATCCATGACTTTATCCTTGAAGCTACACAGGTAACCTAAACCTCAGTTCCTCACTAATAGCCAAGGGATTTGACCCATGTTGTATTGGTTACAGGATGACTATGTCTTAGAAGTTCGGCACTTTCAGTGTCCCAAATGGCCTAACCCAGATGCCCCCATAAGTAGTACCTTTGAACTTATCAACGTCATCAAGGAAGAGGCCTTAACAAGGGATGGTCCCACCATTGTTCATGATGAGTATGTATCTGTTTCTTAATTTTAAAATGTAGCTGAAATCGTATCTTTTTTTTTTCTCCCCCAGGTATGGAGCAGTTTCAGCAGGAATGTTATGTGCCCTTACCACCCTGTCCCAGCAACTGGAGAATGAAAATGCTGTGGATGTTTTCCAGGTTGCAAAAATGATCAATCTTATGAGGCCTGGAGTATTCACAGACATTGTAAGTAGTTTGCTTATGTGTAAAACCTGTACTTGGCTCAAACTGTCTTCCTCTTGTTTTTCAGGAACAATACCAGTTCATCTATAAAGCAATGCTTAGCTTGGTCAGCACTAAAGAAAATGGAAATGGTCCCATGACAGTAGACAAAAATGGTGCTGTTCTTATTGCAGATGAATCAGACCCTGCTGAGAGCATGGAGTCCCTAGTGTGACTGGAATCCTGAAAGGGCACTTAATTTGTAAACTTCTGAAGACTGAGAACTTTTTTGAGGCCTTTTTTGCCAGACTCTAGGTTATACAATAACCCAGTTACTTTTTTACACTGATAAAAGTTTTGATATTTATTTTTTGCCATTTTATGTCTTAATGGTATCCTACTGAGCATTTGCACCTCTGTTCATTTCACACAGTGAAACGCAATTTTACCTAGTTTGCACTATATGATCAGTGTTACTGCCTATAATCTTATACAACAGCAAACCCTGATGTGACATTCCATGACGACATACATGCTACTTTTTTTTAGTTCAATACAGTGAAGGTCTTTGTTATGACAGTGAATATTGCTTTTATTATTATTATTGCTGAAGTGGTTGCATTCTACTAGCAGGCAATGCTGTACTTTTCTTCAGTCCTCCTCTCCTTTTTATTTTAGGCACTGTTCAATACTGTATGCCTTCTGTATTTTAATGGAGTGGATAGCATTGTTTTCTTTTACAGACTAGCAGGCTACTGGGACCTAAAAAGGTCTGTTAATGTCATGGCCTTGAAACAGTTCCATTTATGCTGGTTAAGAGATCCCTTAAGAAGTTAGAAGGCTTAAGAACTGCTTCATGTGAACATCCCTTATTAGTTACAAAGTTATATTCACAGTTTTTTAAAAATGTGTCAAAATAAAGGATAACTCTGTATTACAGCTTTCACAGTAGCTATGTGGACAATGTGTTATTTCCATTTTGACTCTCTAAAATAGCTACATCCTAAAATCAGGGCTATCTTTAACAATAGCAAGATAGCAATATTATATACAACTCAGTTATGAGACCCTTTAGTTATTCTCCATTAATGCTTCTTAGTTTGTAATACCATACCTCACAGTAGGTAGAAGAATGAAAACTTCTGCAGGTGTGTAATTTTGAAACTAGTCCTCTAAAAATTCCCTATTACTCCTATAGCAATCTAATAAAAACTACCTACATAGTTACTGTTTTCTTTCCTTCTTTGCCAAATGTTTTATAATAAATCTCTTAATTACATACATTTTTCTACTTAAGATTAAATTGGAAATACTGTCTTAGCAAAAGTCTTGGGACTATCTAAACTCCCACACATAGATAAATCTGATTTGGAGAGAGAAATTTAAAATATTTAATTAAAGGTGATACCCACATTTTCAAGTTTTTAAAAGAGGGAGATGGCTTTGTATGCTTTTGTGTAGTTTAGAACAGATACACATTAGTAAAAGATACCAATAATCATTAGAGCTCAAGGAAGTTATTAGGTGCAGCCTCTGGAGCCATACTCACGCTGCAGTGCATAATGGGAAAATTAGGAGCATTAATAAGAAATTTCAGTAGTGTTTGTAAGGAAAATAAGCTACTTACTGAGATCTGTTTCTTCTATTGCATGTTTGCTTTTGAGGGACAGCTTCTGTCAAAAGTGAAATCATCACCAGAACTGGGCCTGTTAGGAAGAATAGGGTTTTATTTACTTTTTATGTCAATTAACTTCAACAAAAAGGCCACGCTGGCTGCTGTCATGCCATCTGGGTATGCATTAAACATTAATGATGATCAGCACTGAGGTTCTATTTATCTTGATTTGGCTTTCATAAAGTTTGTCAGAATGGTGCTGGAGGACCAGAAGTGCTAAGGAGAAAGAAGCTATGGGCCAAGTTAAAGAATTTGAATGCAAAGGCCAGGTCAATGGAGTTTTCATAAACTACATAATTTACCAGGGTTTATCTCATCTTCTCAATACATAGATTTAACAACATGGAATACTCTGCTTTTCAAGAGCTGCGTAAGCTAGTCCTGAGATAAGATGTTCAAGAGAGCATGCTAAGTTGCATGTGCTAGATGAGAGACACCTTTACAGCCCCTCCGCTCCAACCAGAGGTGACACAGGAAGCTCTGTAAAGTTCAAGTAAAGCTTGAACACAGGAACACTACAACTGCCAGATGCTGAGGAGAATCAGGAAAGCAATGAGCTAGACTCTTTTTTTAGTCAATTAAGTGGGTTGTTTTAGATGTATAGAGTATTGATATGAGTTAACACTTTTTAGTAGATGGCAAAGTGGGCTTGATGTTCAAAAGTAATGTTCGAGTTAGGGTTCATGGTCCCTTTCTCAGTAATTTTTTCTTAATAAAAGTAAACACTGGTTCAAAGACAAATAGCAAGTATTCCCTCCTGTGCTATTTATAGAGGGCTCAATTCGTAGAAAGGCATACCCTCCAATGCAATTCTGTGGCTGTCCCTTACAGTGGTTTCAGAATCACGAAAAAACAGCTAGTAAATAGGATAGAAACAATAAAAGAAAGAGTTTAGAAGTTCCCTGTGAGCAATCTGTGTGTCTTCAGCGAGCTTGAACCAAAGTCTTCATATCCTGACCCACTGAATTATAAGCAATTGCTACTTGCCCATCTTGCCAAAGTAGTCCAAACACACTTCAATGAGGACAGTTATATTTAGCAGGTCCTCACCCCTGCAAGAGACAGCATATCCTCACTATTATTATTCATGTGTTATTGGCAAAAACATAGCTTGCATCTTTCCAGAGGCAGAGTTTCAAAGACAGGGTTTTCTTTGAGACATAAGCACATTGCTTAAGTACATAACAAGGTTATTAACACTTGCACTCAGGGGAAAGGAAATAGCTATTGCAAATTAATGTGTGCAACTTAATAAAATAAGCTGTTTGTGTATATGAATTTAGCTCTAGGTAAGCAAAATGCACACATCATATAAAAATAAATTGCAATGATCAGACCAAGTGGCTGTGCTGGACATCAAAGAAAAGACATGCTGTTGCCATCAGGAGAACTCTTTCTTATATGCGATAGCCAAGATATCTTCTTTAATATGAAAAAAGTTAATTTCTGAATTTCAAAAAGAGTAAGATTAGCTAATTGGTCTTCCTAATTTTTATGCCTTTAGAGTTTTTAGTCTATTCAAGTAGAAGAGTCCAGCGAGGCCAAAGAAGGGTTACGGTGTTCAAGTTCTGGTTGTTGGAGTTTTTAGCCCAGAGTGACATACTGAAATCAGTAAATAATTATTTTATAATGACACAGCACAACTGCCTTGTTATGAATTTTTCTTAAATGCATATATACTGTATTTAAAATTAAAATATAGATACCAATTTACCAAAGATACATATTACTAATTCTAAGCAAAACTAAAAAAAAAACCCAACTCATCATAATTTAAGAATCAAAATGTAGTTTGTCTTAAGAATTTAGTGGTTATACTGGAAATGCATTTTCAACTCCTATGTTCTAAAGTTTATGTTCAAATGGTGCCAGTGAATTTTTATATGAAGGGAAAATGCCTGCTTTTTTTTTTTTTTTAACAGATGTAATTTCACTTAACCCTTTGCGCTTTCCCTTAGTTGTCATTTAACATACAATACTGGCTTTACTTATCTCTAGAAAGAAGAAGGCATGCTACAAATAGGAAGGAATTGTAATAATGATATTTGGCCTCTACTTTGTCTTAGCTGTTAAACTGTTTTTAGTATTTTTGTTAAATATTTGCAAAGGGAAGCATTTTCTACAGAGGATAATTAATTTCAAGAAAAATATCTTGAGTTTTAAGAAATAAACATCTCCAGAAAAGGAGAAAGTCGATTTTATAAAATGTCGCAACTCTCCAACATTTGGGGTAGTGACTCCTTTTTTGTTAGGACATTTGAAACTAGCAAGCAGCCATTGTTTCTAAAGAATTCTGGCTTCACATTGACTCATGTTTCTTTCACTCCATTTTGAAATAGCTAAAAATCATTAAAACTGTAAATATTTTGTTGCTTGGGTAAGCATCTTCTGGGAACTTTGTATCTATGGTATATAATCATAGAATTTTATATTTTCATATAAAGCTAATTTTTTTCTAGTTTCAACTCCGTCATAGTTTTTTTTCCTTTTTGTGGTGGATATGTGAATTCAACTTTCTGTGTATTGAAGTAGCAAAAACCATCTTTACATTCCAAAAGAATCCAACATGTGTTATTTCTTTGAGGCAGTGATTGTGAAAGTTGGGTTTTCTTTTTAATTCCATTGACCATTTGTGCAATAGGAATTAGACATAATTAGTCACTGAAAACATTCGTCACATTGACCCATTTGGAAAAAGTGTGCTTTTTTTTTTTTTTTAAATTTGTTCAGGGGGAGGGGTTTTGTAACCTGAAATTTTTCCCTTTTTCTTCTGTTTAAACTATATCAAATCATTCTATTATAGTGTTATTTAATATGTAAATTGTATTGCTATACATAAAATAAAGTATGGTTTTTGATGTATTCAGTAGTGTTGAGCATTTCTATGAAAATGT